AATGTGATCATTCGTAGATTCTTCGGGTCCTTTTCTGTTTCCTAGTATCTCCTAGCCTAAACGGACCTACCCTGCTGCTGATGCCTCTCCCTGTTTGTCTTTCCTTGTGGCCACATCCCTCTTCTTGTTCATTTGAATAAGATATGGTGCCTACGGGAGGCAGGCATTGAAGTCCAACAGGCCAGGTTTTATCAAAGGTGGTCAACAATAATTATGGTGTGGTGTCAAACAAGTCATGCCTCTGAGCCTCAGCTTACACATCAATAAAATGGAACTAAACAAGCTTCCTCCTCCAAGATGTTGGTATTGTCAGAATTTCACATTTAATAGTTTAATATTTATAGGCAGCTGGAGACACATTATAGAGAGATTGGGGCCTATAAATCAATTTAGACTGGATTAATTATCTGTATACAGGTGGCTTGAAATCATCTTCCATTCTCCTGCTGCCTGCATTAGAAACACCCACAGCTGAGCGTGAGAGCTGAAGGGTCAGGGTCAGATGTGTAGACAAGAAAGCTAAGGAAGAAAGACTGAGAGTGAGGTGGAGACTCCCCTGCTGTGTTCCGCTTCACTCCTGACACACACACACACACACACACACACACACACACACACACGCACCCAACTCCCCCCCATCACACCCCACCTACCTTCCCCATTCCTGCCCAGAATCACTGGTCCTAACAGGGCACAGAGGTGGAAAATCTCATGGGTTCTTTGGCCAGGAAGCCTCTTATTGTCCTGTTCTGACGACCAGCGAGACAAATGGGAAAAGACTGCCCTCCCCCTTTTCTCGCTCCCCGGCACGCCAGGCTTGCTAGTGAGGATGGGACGCAGTCTCAGGCCCCACGCAATCCTTTTGCAAAGCCAAGAAGTGTGTGTGTTGTGTGTGTGTGTGTGTGTGTGTGTGTGTGTGTGTGTGTGTATTGTGTGTAGCGAGGAGGATTGGGGGTGGGATCCCATGACGTTACCGGCTCCGCCTCCTGGTGTATATAAGGGGCGCTTGGCGCGCAACGACCCCAAGCCGCAGCTTTGAAGCCTGAGCGGCCGAACTCGGCAGCTCCAACCCAACTCGGCTTAACTCCGCCTCACCGAGCCCAGTCCAAGACTCTGTGCTCCCTAGGTTTGCAACAGCTCTCTGGTAAGCGTTGGGGACCCACACGTGTGTCGGAGGGGGGACGGCGAGGGTCCGGGCGTACCTAGGATTCTCTGGCAACCATGGCATGCAGTTGCATCAACGGGGCCGTGACCTGTTGCTGGCGAGACCCCCGCCCCGGGAGTTAGGGCTCCCGTCTCCACCCCAGCTCCAAACCATTTCTAGATGGGGGCAGGAAAATCTGGGACCTGAGTCGGGGGGCATCGGGTGGAACCCTTCCTCTCTGCTGAGAGGAGAGTGCGAGCAATCTCGGGCTGCCCTGGGGCCCCTCTGGGGGCGCATCTCCAAATCTTTAGATGTCGAAGCCCCGCCTCGCTGTTGATGCTTGCAGGTCAGCCTAGCAGGGCTTGGGAGGAAGTAGGGGAACATTTGCTTACTCCCCTGGGCGACAGCTGCGCTAGTTGAGCAGTGTGGGCTTGGTGAGGAGGGATGGAATTGAGTCGGTGCTCACTTTTAATCTGCAGCGAGGTTGGTCCCCTCTCCCTCTGGGGGGTCTGGGGGCTGTGTCTGTTTGAAGCCCCGGGGGAAGCCCCTGGGTGGAGCTCTGTTTAATTCCCAAATAGCCACAGGCCAAGGAACTGACACATTAGGTTTCAAGATTCCTGGGTTGAGATTAGGATAAACCCTATCAGTTTCTGGCAAGAGAAAGAGACCTAATATTGATTGAGCACTTACTAGGCGCCAGCCACTCTACTTCAGGGGGCTTTCACGTGCCATTTCTGAAATTAGCCCTTCCAAAAACCTTGTAAGGTATTGTAATTCCTACTTGTTTATGAAGAAACTGAGGTTAGAGGTAAAGTGACTTGCCTTTGTCCCTTCCATATCCCCGTCCTCATTTCCCAATAGCTCCTTTGCTTGGTGGAGGGGGTCTTGTAATTCGCTTTCAGAGTTTAGGGATAATGAGCCCTGTCGAGGGGTTTTTGTCTTGTTTTTCACCAGATCATCTTCTTCAATTCCTGCTAGGATGCCGTGGCAAGCATTTCGCAGATTTGGTCAAAAGCTGGTACGCAGACGTACACTGGAGTCAGGCATGGCTGAGACTCGCCTTGCCAGATGCCTAAGCACCCTGGATTTAGTGGCCCTGGGTGTGGGCAGCACATTGGGTGCAGGCGTGTATGTCCTAGCTGGCGAGGTGGCCAAAGATAAAGCAGGGCCATCCATTGTGATCTGCTTTTTGGTGGCTGCCCTGTCTTCTGTGTTGGCTGGGCTGTGCTATGCGGAGTTTGGTGCCCGGGTTCCCCGTTCTGGTTCGGCATATCTCTACAGCTATGTCACTGTGGGTGAACTCTGGGCCTTCACCACTGGCTGGAACCTCATCCTCTCCTATGTCATTGGTGAGATATGGTGGGGGAGGGAGGGAACTGCATTGGCCACATGTTTCTCTCTCTGCTACACCAGGTACAGCCAGTGTGGCCCGGGCCTGGAGCTCTGCTTTTGACAACCTGATTGGGAACCACATCTCTAAGACTCTGCAGGGGTCCATTGCACTGCACGTGCCCCATGTCCTTGCAGAATATCCAGATTTCTTTGCTTTGGGCCTCGTGTTGCTGCTCACTGGTGAGGCAAAGAGCAGGGTATAATGGTGGGGGTTCTGGGAGTCCTGAATGCATTTCTCCCACAGGATTGTTGGCTCTCGGGGCTAGTGAGTCGGCCCTGGTTACCAAAGTGTTCACAGGCGTGAACCTTTTGGTTCTTGGGTTCGTCATGATCTCTGGCTTCGTTAAGGGGGACGTGCACAACTGGAAGCTCACAGAAGAGGACTACGAATTGGCCATGGCTGAACTCAATGACACCTATAGGTTAGATGGTCACTCTTAGGAGCTGCAGAGCTCCTTACCTTCTCCAACCCTTCTTCCACTCTAGCTTGGGTCCTCTGGGCTCTGGAGGATTTGTGCCTTTCGGCTTCGAGGGAATTCTCCGTGGAGCAGCGACCTGTTTCTATGCATTTGTTGGTTTCGACTGTATTGCTACCACTGGTAACACAGTCATTCCATTCTGTTTGGGGCTTCCCTAATTTAGAACCTTACGCCCTTCCTTCAGGAGAAGAAGCCCAGAATCCCCAGCGTTCCATCCCGATGGGCATTGTGATCTCACTGTCTGTCTGCTTTTTGGCGTATTTTGCTGTCTCTTCTGCACTCACCCTGATGATGCCTTACTACCAGCTTCAGCCTGAGAGCCCTTTGCCTGAGGCATTTCTCTACATTGGATGGGCTCCTGCCCGCTATGTTGTGGCTGTTGGCTCCCTCTGTGCTCTTTCTACCAGGTCAGTATCAAATGTTTGTTTTCTTCTGCTGTACTCATGCCACCCTGGGCATTCTCCTCTCCAGCCTCCTGGGCTCCATGTTCCCCATGCCTCGGGTGATCTACGCGATGGCAGAGGATGGCCTCCTGTTCCGTGTACTTGCTCGGATCCACACCGGCACACGCACCCCAATCATAGCCACCGTGGTCTCTGGCATTATTGCAGGTAACAGACCCTCTTTCCCCTTCCCTTAGTTGCTCATTTCTTGTTTCCTGCCTATTAATTTTAGCATTCATGGCATTCCTCTTCAAACTCACTGATCTTGTGGACCTCATGTCAATTGGGACCCTGCTTGCTTACTCCCTGGTGTCGATTTGTGTTCTCATCCTCAGGTGAGACTCTTCCTCTGCATACTGTGATTTGGTTCTTAATACTGCCATCTTACTTTTGCCTCAGGTATCAACCTGATCAGGAGACAAAGACTGGGGAAGAAGTGGAGTTGCAGGAGGAGGCAATAACTACTGAATCAGAGAAGTTGACCCTATGGGGACTATTTTTCCCACTCAACTCCATCCCCACTCCACTCTCTGGCCAAATTGTCTATGTTTGTTCCTCATTGCTTGGTGAGCAGTGGAATTTTTCTGGGGTGGCTCTGGGTTTTGATGTCTCTCAACTTGACCTTTGAAGCTGTCCTGCTGACTGCTCTTTGCCTGGTGCTGGCCCAGTGGTCAGTTCCATTGCTTTCTGGAGACCTGCTGTGGACTGCAGTGGTTGTGCTGCTCCTGCTGCTCATTATTGGGATCATTGTGGTCATCTGGAGACAGCCACAGAGTTCCACTCCCCTTCACTTTAAGGTAAATGAACTCTGTCTTTTTTCCTTGCCAGCTATGTACAAAGAAGATTTTACTTTGTTTTCAGGTGCCTGCTTTGCCTCTCCTCCCACTAATGAGCATCTTTGTGAATATTTACCTTATGATGCAGATGACAGCTGGTACCTGGGCCCGATTTGGGGTCTGGATGCTGATTGGTAGGTATCCACTTGGGAAGAGTAGGCTTCTTACCCCCACCTCACAGCTACCTTTCCCCACTAGGCTTTGCTATCTACTTCGGCTATGGGATCCAGCACAGCCTGGAAGAGATTAAGAGTAACCAACCCTCACGCAAGTCTAGAGCCAAAACTGTAGACCTTGATCCCGGCACTCTCTATGTCCACTCAGTTTGACATCGTCACACCTAAATGCTGTCTGGTCCCCTGCACAATAATGGAGAGTACTCCTGACCCCAGTGACAGCTAGCCCTCCCCTGTGATGGTGGTGGTGGATACTAATACAGTTCTGTACGATGTGAAGGATGTGTCTTTGCTATTTCTTGTCTATTTTAACCCGTCTGCTTCTAAATGATGTCTAGCTGCTTACCAACTTTAAAAAATGATATTAAAAGAAAGTAGAAAAATAAACTGTGTCCTGTTTTTTGCTTGCTAAAGATGTA